GTGATCTGCCTGCCTTGGCCTCCCAAAGTGCTGGGATTACAGGTGTGAGCCACCGCACCTGGCCCCCTTTTTTTTTTTTTTTAATTTTTGAGATGGAATCTCAATCTGTTGCCCAGGCTGGAGTGCAGTGGCACGATCTCAGCTCACTGCAACCTCTGCTTCCGGGGTTCAAGCGATTCTCCTGCCTCAGCCTCCTGAGTAGCTGGGATTACAGGCATGCGCCACTACGCCCGGCTAATTTTTGTATTTTTCTTGGGGACGGGGTTTCACCACGTTGGTCAGGCTTGTCTCGAACTCCTGACCTCGTGATCCACCCGCCTCGGCCTCTCAAAGTGCTGGGATTACAGGCGTGAGCTACCGCATCCAGCCTGAATTTCTATTAATACTTTTACACAAAGCGTGGCCTGTTTGTTTTGGGGCGTGAGATGAGCATACCAGGACTTGGGGGAATGAACATGTGTGTAGTGAAGCTGGAGGGTTACAGCCTCCCCAGTTAAGGACAGTCTTCCCAGGAAGGAAAGAAGAGGTGAAAGCAGAGGGGTGGTCCTGACTGTACCCTGAGTAGCCATCAGTGACCTGACCAAGGGGAGCAGATAGCTCTCCCCTGGACAGAGAAAAGTCCGTGCAATTTCGAGACCTGTTTTCACAGTTGACATTTGGTAATCCAAATGAGAGTGTGTTTCAGATCGAAGCCAAAAAATAACAGTGCCCCCAGATGAGGGCACATGACAGTCATTGTCAATGTGTGGTGGGCTAATGCTCTGTAACTAGAAGTTTGGAAAGCCGATAAGGTATAACAGAGGCCAGATTGTCATCCATCTGGCCAGTGACAGGTGATCAGCGCAGTGCTAGGGGCACTCGGGTGATGGCATGATTGCTGTGGTCAGCTCAGAGTCCTGAGGGGAAGCAAGCGGGCTCTCACCATCTCAGGGCAGTACCACTGCTGTGCGGCTGTCAGTCAGTGCTGCAGGCGCCGAGAGGAGGGGCTTGTGACCGCCCCAGGGAAGCTGGGCATCACCAAAGGGAGCTTGTTTGCCAGGGACACTGCAAGTAGGAAGTGTCTACAGGTCGATGACAGGCCTAATCTCTATGACAGGGTCTAGACTTTCCTCAGGGTCCAGGGGCGCACCTCAGGGTGAACTGGAAAACTCGACCGCACTTTAGTGCCAGGTGGGCAGGGATCCCCATGTCAGGGTGGGAGTCCCGGGCCCTGACCGCACCTCTCGCCCCGCAGGACCATGGCCAACCTGGAGCGCACCTTCATCGCCATCAAGCCGGACGGCGTGCAGCGCGGCCTGGTGGGCGAGATCATCAAGCGCTTCGAGCAGAAGGGATTCCGCCTCGTGGCCATGAAGTTCCTCCGGGTAACTCGCCCCCGTCTCCCCTTCCCCGCTGCGCTCCTAACTGGTGCCTCCTCTCCAATGCCAGGCCTCTGAAGAACACCTGAAGCAGCACTACATTGACCTGAAAGACCGACCATTCTTCCCTGGGCTGGTGAAGTACATGAACTCAGGGCCGGTTGTGGCCATGGTGAGTGCTCGTGGGGAATGAGAGAAAATGAGTCTGATTATAAATCCATTTTCACACTTTCGAGGTCTGGGAGGGGCTGAACGTGGTGAAGACAGGCCGAGTGATGCTTGGGGAGACCAATCCAGCAGATTCAAAGCCAGGCACCATTCGTGGGGACTTCTGCATTCAGGTTGGCAGGTAAGTCCGGGGACAGGAGGGTGGATGACTTTACATGGCAACTTGTAATTGTTTTCTTTCTTAGGAACATCATTCATGGCAGTGATTCAGTAAAAAGTGCTGAAAAAGAAATCAGCCTATGGTTTAAGCCTGAAGAACTGGTTGACTACAAGTCTTGTGCTCATGACTGGGTCTATGAATAAGAGGTGGACACAACAGCAGTCTCCTTCAGCACGGCGTGGTGTGTCCCTGGACACAGCTCTTCATTCCATTGACTTAGAGGCAACAGGATTGATCATTCTTTTATAGAGCATATTTGCCAATAAAGCTTTTGGAAGCCGGACACTGTCTCCTTGTGCTTATTTGATACTGAGC